TCACCTGATCCTCATGAGTGCCTTGCCAGGGGTGAAGGACAGATTTCATTATCCTCGCTTTATGAAGAGGAAACTGGATCCCTGGAGTCCACGGAAATGAGAGGAGCCAGGATCTGAGCCCACCCATAAATATTCATTGAATTGCACTAATATAGAAATATATGATTATTTTAAGGTAAACAGAATGTTTGTCCTTAAGAAGCTCATATCTAATTGTGGAGAAATGTTCAAAAATTTTTTTTTTATTTATTTTTGAGATGGTGTCTTGCTGTGTCACCCAGGCTGGAGTGCAGTGGCACGTACTCGACTCACTGCAACCTCCGCCTCCCAGGTTCAAGCGATTCTCCTGCCTCAGCCTCCCTACTAGCTGGGATTACAGGTATGCGCCACCACGCCCGGCTGATTTTTGTATTGTTAGTAGAGATGGGGTTTTACCATATTGGCCAGGCTGGTCTCAAACTTCTGACCTCAGGTGATCCGTCTGCCTCGGCCTCCCAAAGTGCTGGGATTACAGGCATGAGCCACCGCACCCGGCTCCAAAATAAACGTAATTAAAATAACCATACAAGGAATAAATAAGGCAAGACCAGACATCCTTCATTGTAAAATGAGGCGAGAAAGTGCTGTGATTTTTTAGGGGACTTAGGTAACTGTTACCCCATGATTGAATGGAACTGAAATTTCTGTATCTTCCACCCCAACTCCATTCCATGTTCCTGCTGAATATTCTGGGTTTTGCTAGAATTCCTTATGACACATAAAAAGTCTTCAGCTCTACGCCTTAGGCATGGCGATGTCTGGGTTTGTCACGTCATCTTCAGTCCTGTATTTACAGTGCAACTCAGGGCCAAAACAAAAAAGAATTTTTTTTTTTAATTTAAAAAGTCACAGGGAACATGAAAAAGGGGAAGAGGGAAATTTGTCTTCAGTGTTGCAGGAAAGTCCACCCTCTCCTTCTAGGGGTGGAACTTAGTGGATCTAATGAATCACACATGAAAAGAGACGTAAAAGAGGAAGGAGTTTCAGGAGGGTATTGGCCAGGTCAAAGGAGAGGGTGGAGGAAAAGAGCCACGAAATAACCGGGAGACAAGCTTTCGGAGGCTTTTGACTGACTGGATGTGGGAATGTTGTGGAAGACTTCTGGCCTGCCATTTCCTGAGAACGGGACTGCTGAGAGAGGAGCTGGGAGGAGCACTGCAAATTTCACTTTGGACACGTGAGTCAGAGGTATCTGTGAGGGGACTGAGTTGGGAGGGCAACTCCAAAACTTATGTTGAAACTTAATCCCCAGAGTGGCAGCATGGAGAGGTGGGGCCTTTAAGAGGTGATTGGATCATGAAGGCTCTATTCCCACTAATGAATGGATTCATCATGGGAGAACTGGCGGCTTTATAAGAGAGGAAGAGAGACCTGCGCTAGCACCTTAGCACGCTCAGTCCCCCTGCCATGTCATGCCCTGAACCCCTCAGGACTCTGCAGAGAGTTCCTACCATCAAGAGGGCTCTCACCAAATGCAGCCCCTCAACTTTGGACTTCTCAGCCTCCAGAGCTGTAAGAAATAAATTCCCTTTCCTTATAAATTACCCAGTTTCAGATATTCCTTGTTTTTAATTTTTAATTTTTTTTTTTTTTTGAGACAGAGTCTCACTCTGTCGCCTAGGCTGGAGTGCAGTGGCGCGATCTCAGCTCACTGCAACCACCGCCCCCCCGGGTTCAAGCGATTCTCCTGCCTCAGCCTCTGGGGTAGCTGGGATTACAGGCACCTGCCACCACGCCTGGCTAATTTTTATATTTTTAGTAGGGATGGGGTTTCACCATCTTGGTCAGGTTGGTCTTCAACTCCTGACCTCATGACCCACCCGCCTCAGCCTCCCAAAGTGCTGAGATTACAAGCGTGAGCCACTGCACCCGACCCCAGTTTCAGATATTCTGTCATAAGCAATAGAAACAGACTAAGTATCTTTGACATGGAGTGGATACTGGAAGCCATGTGACTTCTGTGGGATCATCTCGAAAGAAAGTGTAAAATGAGAAGACACAAGGGCCCAGGAAAGAGCCCTAGGGAACTCCGCATTTGTACAGCAAGTGGTGGGTAAAGAGAGAAAAGGGAGAAGCCTGCTAGGATGCTGAGGAGGAGCAGCCAGAGGAGGGGGAACCCCAGAGAGCGTGCTGGCGTGGGAGTCAAGAGAAGTGTGTCAGAAGAAGGGAGCGGTTGACAATGTCAGAAGCTGCCAAGAGGCACAATAAGATTGAGGGAACAAGTGAGTGTGGTTGTTTCTTTATGGGCCAGAATTTTAAATACCAGGATGAAGGGCACCTAACAAATAGCAAATACACAAACTAACTTTTGTACCTACCAGACTTCAGACTAAAATCGGTACAAAGAATACTCGCCAGGGTAAGGAGAAGCCCAGGAAATTACAAGAGATATCTAGTTTCTGAAATGAATTACAATGATCATCTGAACAAATAGTGTGAAAAAATATACACCTGAAAAAATGTGTGAAAATGGCCAACAAAACATTGAAAATCAGGGTTACTGGGGAAGACTTTTACTGCCAGTTATTAAAATTTACTATCAGCTGTATTGACTGGAACAGCTGCCAGAATAGGTAATTCAACAGCCAGGATGGGAAGCCCTGATACATAAGTTTGGTGGGGACTGTAGGTAGCCCCTCTGGCTACCTTCTTTCTAGTTGAATAGGTTACATATCTAACTCCCTTGCAATTAGGTTCACCTACTCAGGTGCCCTTGAGTTAGACTTGAAAGGCAGAAGACAGCAGAGGCCATTTTACTGCTGCTTCTGATGGAGATGCGAGGCTTCCATAGGAAAGAGGGGTCCACTGGTATAAAGAGCCCGACAACCATGTTCTCCAGATGTTCAGTCCCTCTTGGCCACCCCACACCAAATGACAGTCCGCGAGACTCTGCCCATGGAGACTCCACCTGCTGGTCCTCTAGGTGGAGTAACTGATAACAAAAATCTCTAGCTTACTCCTAAGTGTTTATTCTGAAGGCAGTATGTACAGCAAGACCAGACTTTTGGCCCAGCTAGCGGTGACTACTGCAATGTCAAAAGAGCACATAAACAGACTTAAAAAGCAAATGACAAACTGGGAAAATTGCTGTAACATAGGTAACAAAGGGCTGATATTCTATAAAGAGTTCTTGCAAATGAATAAGACAAAGATGAATCCAAGTGGGCAAAAGATATGCTGTAGGCAATCTGCAAAAGTGATGCATAAAAACAGGTTCAACATTACTAGCAATTAGTGGAATAAAACTTAAAACAACAATGCAAAACCATCGTTCTATCATATTAACAAAGATGACAAAAAATGGTGTGACAGTGCAGGGTGTGGAGAAAAGTTGGTGTCAAAGCTGTGCCATCTTTCTGTGTATCTTTCATATCAAACAAACGCCTTCAACAATGAGCACACCTTTCGACACGAGTTCCCAGACTTTATCCTAAAAAAAAAAAAAATGACGTGCACACAGATTTAGCTACAAGTAATTTTGCAAAAGTGAAAAGTTGAAAACAACCCAAATGTACAAAAATAGGGGAGATAATTATGGTACATTTGTATAATAGTATGCCACTTGGTCATTAAAAATGCCATAGAAGTATATTTTTCATAAACTTATTTCTAGCTGCTGGTTTTACAGGTGGTTTTTGCTTTTTTATTTTATCATTTATATTTTCCTGTAATTATTGCATATTTTTTAATAATTTTTTAAAACCGGCAATTATATGGTGAAAAGGAGAGAAGGGCATTAGTAAATTCTGAAGCAACTGAAATTAAATTGTAATTGCTCATTAATAAATAAACATCATTACATACTAACATTTACCTTAAATAAACTAGATTTCATTTTTCTACTATGGGAGGAAAGACCTAAAATACAAATTGACTCGAATTATAGAAAATAAAGTTACAATTCAGGAATATCTGTCTTTGGACTGTGAAATTTGTACCTGTTATGTATGTGTGTGTGTGTGTGCCTGTGTGTGTGTGCGTGTGTATAAAAAATATTTGGAAAGATATCCACTAGTTTAAAAGTGGTTCCTTTCAGCAGGGTGGGATGAGAGGGGGACAGGAGACAAATTTTTATTTACACAACTCTGTATGACTTGTTATAACAAGCACGAAAAATCGAAGGTCACTTAAGTAAAAATGGTTATAATTATGAAAATACTTAGAAATATGTAAAGTCTCTATGGTATGATTAGAAATCATAATGCAAAATCTGTATACTGTGCTTATACCTATGTTCATATATTTCCATGTGAGAGAAGCCCGAAGGGGAATACTCTGCGGTGAAAGTAGCTTTTCAAGTTCATTCATTGGTTCATTTATTCCACAAATGTGTGCTGAGCTGCTACCATGGGCCAGCCAACTGTTGCAGCCACCGGGATATAGCAATCAAAAATCAAATGTGCCTCCACTCAGGGAACTTAAATTCTAGTAGTGGGAGACAGACAATACATGGTAAACCCGGCGAGTATTTCAGGAAGTGGTGAGCGTCCTGGGAAAAGTGGAGCAGGCCAAGGGAGACTAGCAGTGCTCTGGGTCAGGGGCAGGTTTAAACAGGTTGGTCAGGAAAGGCCTCACTGAGGTGACATGGGAGGAAAGATTTGAAAGAGCTGAAGGGTTCAGTCCTGGAAATGCCTGGAAGGGGTGTTTTACAAATAGACAACAGCCGGTGCAGAGGCCAATGCAGCTAACAGAGGAAGGGGAGAGCAGGTCAGACAGCTAGGCAGGCCAGTGGGTTGTCCGGCTCTGCAGCCATTGTAAGGACTTTGGCGTTTTATTTCAAGTAAACTGAGGAGCCGCTGTGCAGTTTGGAGCACAGAAACGACAGGATCCCTGTGGCTGCTGTACGGAAACCCAGCGACTGGGAGGGTAGGGAGGGCAGGGAGACCTAGGTGTTCAGGTGAGGGATGAAGGGGGGTGTGGACATGTTGAGGTGTTGCATCCTAGACACAGATTGAAGGTAGGGTCAACAGGATTTCTAGTCAGATTGTGTAGAGGGGGTGAGAGAGTGAAGCTGGCTCTTCTGGTTCTGGCCTGAGTAAATGGAGCCGCCATTAATGCCCATGGGAAAGACAGGTGGGCGGAGAAGGTTTGAAGGTGGGGGAAGAAAGGGTCTTATTTTCTTCTTCCTTGCAATAATATATCCCAAGCAATATAATTAAGCAATATGTATTTTTCCCTTTAAGGAAATTCCAAAAATTATATCGTTCCAAATAAAAAAATCATCTCCAGAGTCCTGACGCAGCAACCATTACATTCCCAGTAATGGAAATGTTAAGTCAGTCCGTGCTCTGGAGAAATCCCACGACAGAACACAGGCCAGGAGACCGGGCCTAGATTCCGGTTTTCGAACCGTGGGGGCAAACACGGAGGCTGCAAATCCATCCCCAGTCCGGCAAGATTCTCGAACATGTCGGGAGAGGGCTGCATAGGAACTTCAAAAACGAGTAGCGGCTCCCCTGGATTCAGCGTGAGGGGGAAACCGCGGGGCAGGTTCGAAACTCAGGAGTCCGACGTCTGAAGGAGCGGGAGGCTGCTTCCGAGGAGCCCGGGGCACGACGGGAAGGGCCGCGCCGGCCAGGCAGCCCTCCTCCCGGCAGCCTCGGGCAGGCCGTTCACGCGCCGGCGACGGCGGGCCCGGCCGCAGGTACCAACAGCACCTGTCAGAGGGCAGCGCGGGCGCACCCTGCAAGGGCCCTGCCTCGTCAAGAGAGGCAGCGAGAAACAGCAGCGATGAACGAAACAAAACCTTCCTCCACCACGGCTACACAGAGCTCGCGTCCGAGGAAGCGGGAACACACAGGCCCCGGTGCTTTCCGAAAGGCTTCTCGCCAGGACCCGCGACCAGCGTGGGGCGGAGGGGGGGGGTCACCCTTTTTGAGAAACCAGGTCAAGCAGGCCGTCGCTGGGCGACCTTTGGGCGGAGGGAGAGGGCAGGGCTGCACCGCACAGGTTCCGCCCCTACTTCAGCGTCCTCGCCCCTCCCAAGCTCCGCCCAGCACCCCAAGGGCCAACCCCCCCGCGACGCATGCGTGCTTCTTCCCGCGCGGCTCCACCTGCCGCGCGCTTCCGCTGCTGGCCAGTCTCTTCTGCCCCTCCCCCTCCTGTACGGCCGCTACTCTGCGCCCGGCTTCCTTCAGAGAGCGTTATAATGTTTAAATGTTCTGCAGGTTAACACAGAAATCTGCCTCCTGGGCCATGCCGCTTCTAAGGCCTGTTTCTTCTCATGAGCCCCAGCACAAGACAGATGGGCCAGTTCTCACAGTGGATAACTTCCCCTGCCTGAGCAAGAGATGGGATAGTATCTGGGATCTGTCCATCACCAGACTCTGAGCTTAATAAGGCAGCTGAATGAAGGGAGGTAACGGACCCCTGAGAGGGGCACTGAAGTCTGCAGTGGGGGGGGAGGGGCCTGGACACACCCCTTCCCCCCCAGACTCCTCCCCGTCAGGGTCAGCTCAGCCATGGACTTTGGACCTGGATAAGAAGAGAGAAGCTGCACTTTGGTGGATCTGATTTGGGATTCTCAGTTTTGAAAATGGAGTGCTGAATGGGGATTTGATGATCTCCTGGAGAGCAACTGAGACAAGAGAAGAAAGGTAAGGCTCCTGTCTCATTTCCCACTTAATGTGTGACGGTTTGCTTTCTCTCTCCTGTCTTTAGGTGCATGGCTGCCTCCTAATCCCATAGTCCAGAGGAGGCATCCCTAGGACTGCGGGCAAGGGAGCCGGGCAAGCCCAGGGCAGCCTTGAACCGTCCCCTGGCCTGCCCTCCCCGGTGGGGGCCAGGATGCTGAAGAAGCAGTCTGCAGGGCTTGTGCTGTGGGGCGCTATCCTCTTTGTGGCCTGGAATGCCCTGCTGCTCCTCTTCTTCTGGACGCGCCCAGCACCTGGCAGGCCACCCTCAGTCAGCGCTCTCGATGGCGACCCCGCCAGCCTCACCCGGGAAGTGATTCGCCTGGCCCAAGACGCCGAGGTGGAGCTGGAGCGGCAGCGTGGGCTGCTGCAGCAGATCGGGGATGCCCTGTCGAGCCAGCGGGGGAGGGTGCCCACCGCGGCCCCTCCCGCCCAGCCGCGTGTGCCTGTGACCCCCGCGCCGGCGGTGATTCCCATCCTGGTCATCGCCTGTGACCGCAGCACTGTTCGGCGCTGCCTGGACAAGCTGCTGCATTATCGGCCCTCGGCTGAGCTCTTCCCCATCATCGTTAGCCAGGACTGCGGGCACGAGGAGACGGCCCAGGCCATCGCCTCCTACGGCAGCGCGGTCACGCACATCCGGCAGCCCGACCTGAGCAGCATTGCGGTGCCGCCGGACCACCGCAAGTTCCAGGGCTACTACAAGATCGCGCGCCACTACCGCTGGGCGCTGGGCCAGGTCTTCCGGCAGTTTCGCTTCCCCGCGGCCGTGGTGGTGGAGGATGACCTGGAGGTGGCCCCGGACTTCTTCGAGTACTTTCGGGCCACCTATCCGCTGCTGAAGGCCGACCCCTCCCTGTGGTGCGTCTCGGCCTGGAATGACAACGGCAAGGAGCAGATGGTGGACGCCAGCAGGCCTGAGCTGCTCTACCGCACCGACTTTTTCCCTGGCCTGGGCTGGCTGCTGTTGGCCGAGCTCTGGGCTGAGCTGGAGCCCAAGTGGCCAAAGGCCTTCTGGGACGACTGGATGCGGCGGCCGGAGCAGCGGCAGGGGCGGGCCTGCATACGCCCTGAGATCTCAAGAACGATGACCTTTGGCCGCAAGGGTGTGAGCCACGGGCAGTTCTTTGACCAGCACCTCAAGTTTATCAAGCTGAACCAGCAGTTTGTGCACTTCACCCAGCTGGACCTGTCTTACCTGCAGCGGGAGGCCTATGACCGAGATTTCCTCGCCCGCGTCTACGGTGCTCCCCAGCTGCAGGTGGAGAAAGTGAGGACCAATGACCGGAAGGAGCTGGGGGAGGTGCGGGTGCAGTATACGGGCAGGGACAGCTTCAAGGCTTTCGCCAAGGCTCTGGGTGTCATGGATGACCTTAAGTCGGGGGTTCCGAGAGCTGGCTACCGGGGTATTGTCACCTTCCAGTTCCGGGGCCGCCGTGTCCACCTGGCGCCCCCACTGACGTGGGAGGGCTATGATCCTAGCTGGAATTAGCACCTGCCTGTCCTTCCTGGGCCCCTCCTTGCCACATCATGAGCTGAGGTGGGACCACAGTCCCCAGGCTGCATCGGCCTGCCTGTGTTTCCCTCTTAGGTGCATTTATCTTTTTGATTTTTCCGAGTGGCATTTAAGTGCACAAATGATAACAAGAGGATTATTCTCCCGTTCTCAAGGGAGTCAGATCAGGGGAACTATTCTAGGGTATGTTGCGGGGTATTAAGCAGGAAACCACTGTGTGGTGGGGGGCACTGGGCTTGTTGGGGCCAGAAATGTCCACGTCCTGAGCTTTCTCCTGGAGCATGTGCAGAGAGTTTGGCAACGTTCGCTCTCTTGACCAGACCCCTTCTCCCTGACCTGGCTCTTCCAGCCAGGGCACGAGCCCTCCTTCTATACCTGCTCCCCTTCCCCCAGTGGGGACTGAGTTATGGGAGAAGGGGACATATTTGTGGCCAAAATGATACTAACCAAAGGGGCTTCCTTGTCAGGGCCTGGTGGAGTTGGTGGGTCATCGGGGCTCACTGCCTCCTGCCCTTCTCTCCTGTCTGACCCCCACTTAGCCCTTCTCTCCTTGCAGCCTAGCAGTTTATAGTTCTGAGATGGAAAGTTGAAGGGGGCAAGCAAGACCTCTCCTCAGCCCATGCCCAGCTGTCAGGAGAGAGGTGCAGGGAGGAAGGCCTTGTGCTGGGACAACCTCTCTCTTGCCTTACCTCAGAGAGGGACTATGCCCTGACCCCTCCTTTCTGAAAATCAGTGCCCTCCCTGTTGCTCTAGGAGGCTCCTGCTGGCTTGGTAGAAGACAGAATTCGATCTGCCTGTCCCTTTTTCCCCTGGGGTTTGACACACAGGCTCCTCTCAGCATGAGGTGGAGCAGTGACCAGGTGGAGCAGTGACCAGGACGCCTCTGGCCCAGTGCTGCCCAGCCTCCCCGCCCGCTCCCAGGCGCCCCATGTCCTCACAGGCCAGGACGCCATGGCAGGATGGAGAGGACTTGGTGGATTTTTGTTTCTTGCCTGACCTCAGTTTCATGAAAGAAAGTGGAAGCTACAGAATTATTTTCTAAAATAAAGGCTGAATTGTCTGAAAAATATTTATGTGTGTGTGTCCTGGAAAAGGAGGTGGCAGGCAGGGAAAGAAAGGAAAAGGGAGAATGAAGAGTTAAGGAGAGGGCTAGACGGGTGGGAGGAAGCAAAGTTGAGGAAAGAAAGCAGATGAGTGGGAGGGAAGAGCCAGGGACAGCCCAGGGGATGGGGGCCAGGTGGGAAAGGAAGTCCAGGCCACAAGGTGGAGAGGAGCCCCGGACTGTGCTCCTGCTGATCGTCCTGTAGAGCCAGGAGGCCGCAGCAGGAAAGCTGGTGAGTGTCTCCTGCTTCTGCCTCCTGCTGGCTGGGCAGGCCTGGTCTGGGGAAGAACCAGGTCCTCTGATCAGGGTGGTCCCTGAGTGGTGCTTTGTGCCCGGTGCCCTCTGCTGGCCCAGGCAGTGCTTATTGAGTGCCCTTTATGACGTGCCGGGGAGCCTCAGGGTACACAGCTGATACCAGGGTTGGCCTCACAGTGGCGCTTGGACTCCCAAACGCAACCCCAGTGAGAGTGCCTGTTTTGCTAATACCCAGAACACAGACAGACTGTTACCTCTGCATATCACGTGCAACATTCTGAGAGTTTCTGTTCTCCACTAATTCATTTAAAAGAACAAAACGCGGCCGGGCGCAGTGGCTTACACATGTAATCCCAGCACTTTGGGAGGCTGAGGCGGACGGATCACGAAGTCAGGAGTTCGGGACCATCCTGGCCAACATGGTGAAACCTAAAAATACTCTACTAAAAATACAAAAACTTGCTGGGCATGGTGGCACACACCTGTAATCCCAGCTACTCAGGAAGCTGAGGCTGGAGAATCACTTGAACCCGGGAGGCAGAGGTTGCAGTAATCCAAGATCATACCACTGCACTCCAGCCTGGGCGACAGAGCAAGACTCTGTCTCGGAAAAACAAAACGCTTTTTGTGACTCACGAACTTGATTTCATGAGTGGGTTTGAAAACCCTGGGCTAGTCCAGGCGCGGTGGCTCACGCCTGTAATCCCAGTACTTTGGGAGGCTGAGGCGGGTGGATCACTTCAGGAGTTTGAGACCAGCCTGGCTAACATGGTGAAACCCCATCTCTACTAAAAATACAAAAATTAGCTGGGTGTGGTGGCACATGCCTGTAATTCCAGCTACTTGGGAGGCTGAGGCAGGAGAATTGCTTGAACCCGGGACGGGGTGGTTGCAGTGACCTGAGATCGCACCACTGCACTCCAGCCTGGGCGGTAAGAGCGAAACTGCGTCTCAAAACAAAACAAACCAAAAACCCTGGGCTAGGCAACTTTCTTGGCAGAAACTACTTTGGAGCTCGACACCAGATGGTGGCAGAGTTGTCTGGGGAGCTGTGTCGAGGGCCGTGGCCTTGGGAGCAGCTCCAACCTCCCATCTGGGCTCAGAAACCAGTGTCAGACATTGGTTTTATTTTAACCTTTGAGATTTGTGTGGAGCGGGTTTTGCCTTCCCCTGTTGCTTAGATGGATTATTTAGCCATATTTTTTGTTAAATAAGGGGAGGTGGTCATTATCCGTGATTTCAGACGTGGAATCGGCCCGGCGATAGCTGCATTGTGCCCTTTCCGGTGGAGCCAGGAGGAGTTTGGCCGCCACGCTCCATGCGCATAGCATGTCATGCAGCTAGCCAAGTGCATTGTTCTGAGTGCTCCAGGATAAGTACCAACTTACTTAGTGCTCCAGGATAAGTACCAACTTAGTGCTCCAGGATAAGTACCAACTTACTTAGTGCTCCAGGATAAGTACCAACTTACTTAGTGCTCCAGGATAAGTACCAACTTACTTAGTGCTCCAGGATAAGTACCAACTTACTTAGTGCTCCAGGATAAGTACCAACTTACTTAGTGCTCCAGGATAAGTACCAACTTACTTAGTGCTCCAGGATAAGTACCAACTTACTTGATCCTCAGAGCAAGCCTAGGCGGTGGGTACTGTTTTGCTCCTGTTTTACCAGTGAGGAAGCAGGCACACAGAGGTGAAGTTGCCCAAGGTCACACAGATGGTTGAGGGAGAGCCGGATTGGAATGAACTCTGTGCTGTTAGCCACTGTGTGAGGCTGGACTGTTCCATTCCAGCCTTTACGGCCTCTTCCAGGCCATTCCCCAGCTGCACTTGGATTCTCAGGCCAGGCACCGGCGGTCTCCTGTGAGGGTGGAGAGGAAGAGGGGGCTGCGTGGCTCGGGGAGGTCCAGGAGAGATGGCGGGAGGAGTAGAGTTTGGGGCCTGCGGTGCCAGAGGACCCCCTTACAAGACGAAAGACTGGGTTCTCAGGCTCCTGAAGCAAGGAGCACCTTCAGGGGTCTCCTGGTATTCACCCATCAAGGCTTGCTCAGGTGGCATGCGTGTGTGCGTGGCGGCTGCCCCCGGGCCCGGAAGCGCCTGTGGATACCAAAGCAAGTGGAAATGCCAGATGGAAAAGCCCCGTGTTAGTCAATGCTGTAGAGTTCAGCCAGCCTCGAGTTTGCAGGTTTACAGAGCTGCCTTGCGCCTGGCTGCTGCTGCTGCTGCATTCCTGCTTCTGCCTCCAGCTGTGACCACCTCCTGCCACTCCTGCTCTCACTGTGGGTTCCTGCTCACTCTGTCTCCAGGACAGACTGCCTTCCGGGCAGCCTTCCCTCCTCAAGCCTCTTGGCCTTTGCAATCCTCTTACCTGGGTCACTGGTGGGATCTCATTTGTGGATCAAGTCGCCCCCAGTGGAGACAAATGTCTGATGGAGTCTGGCCAAGGCCCTCCTGAGCCTTCACTGGGCCCTGCATGAGAAGCCTGCCAAGGCTGAGGGGCCAGGGAAACGGAGACGAAGCCCTCAGAGCAGGCCAAGAGGGTGGGAGGTGGGGGGCATTTAGAGGGTTAGATACAGAGCACCCCTTTACAAATACCAGCTACTGGCTTTTCGTATTACATGTTCATTTTAGATACAACATACTGCACACGCTCCCTTAACGTGTGTTTACGCGTGGGTGGTGTATCCTTCCAGACGTCTTCCTCACATCTATACATAATATGCATAGATAAAACATTTACCACCAAAACCCATAGTGTTATGTACATATTTGTCTGGCTGTGTAACTTTAAATAACATACAAATGTATAGAACAGAAGCTTGCCCTCTTTCTGAAATATCTAACGTGGGATTTCAGGCTTTCTGATGAGACCTCTGTAGAGGTCAGTGTTTTGCCACCAGAGGTCCTTCAGCCTCCATCTGTTCTCCCACCTACCCACATTCTGGCCCCTGGCAATTCACAGGGAGTTTAGGAAGTAGACACCAGGGCCCTATTTCCTGGAGACCAGCCTGGTGGCCGATGTCATAGAGTGCGGTGGGCCTGGGCCGGCCCTGCTCTGGGCCCGTGACCTGCGTGTCTGACTCGGGTCCAGCTGTTCTTCCTGCCAGAGCCTCTTCCTGTGAGGCGGGGGTAACACAACCTTCTGTGGTGGCTGTGGGATTAATCCGTATGGCTGCATTGTGAGTAAAGCCTGGTGGAAATCTCTGTCTCCACTGCTTTCCTTTTCCTGCTGTTCACCTTGGCTCCCTCGACACTTAATCCCCCTCCACATGTGTCTGGAGCGGGCAGAGCGGGGGCAGTTGATAGAAAGGGGGCCGGGTAGTGCCAAGGCTGTTACTTTCCCCCACTGCCTCCCTTGGCTAACTTGAAGTCTGACCCTTTATACCAGAACTGTAAGACAGTGTGTCAGAATGGATTCAGTTGCAGAGCAGGAAGCCTGGATCCCAGCGCCGGACGGAAATGAGAGGTCGATGGTGCAGGCTGGTGTGGGGGTTCCTCCACCGTCAGGGCCCAGGCTCCTTCTCAGGTCTCAGTCTCACTCTTCTTAGCACGAGGTCAGGTCTCATTCCTTGGCTGCGGGAGCTCCAGCCAGCACACGTTTTAGGAAGAAGGAGGAAGGAAGAAGGTAAAGGGTGGATGGCAGCTGCCTCCTCCTCTCTTGGAAGCTCACAGAGCGCTGGGTCACAATTCCCTGGGTAGAACTGGATCACACAGGCACCCCTGTCAGCAAAAGAGGCTGGAAAAAGTATTTCTGAAGCTGAATCAAATTAAGATTCCTGTTACTAAGAAGGGAGTGATTGTATGGGCGACTACAGGGACCACGGCCATACACGGTGCCTGGAAGACCAAGCTTGTGACAGTGACGAGGATTTGGAGAGGGCAGGGTGATGGGGAGCTTTGGGGGGAGTGCATTAGGAACCCTGACCTGGAGAGGGGCAGAATGAAACCTGCGGGCCCCTAACCCTAGTGGGTTGTTTGAGAAACCTGTCCTACTGTGGCAGGGGGCTGAGTCTTCTCAGGGTCATGCATGAAAACTGAAATTCCTGAAGGCCACACACAGCCCCGGAAGTGCTGACTGACAAGGGCACATGCCAGTGATGCAGTTTTCTTTTTTGTCTTCACTTTTGTTGTTCCGCCGTCTTCAACACATGGCTCCCAGCTCACAGCAAATGCTGCCCTGGTTCAGCTACCAGGAAGCAGGAGAGGGGAAGGGAGGGCAAGCCTCATTCTTTATGGAACAAAAGCAGTGGGCAGACAGCCTTCCCTCACGTTCCACTCACTGGAATGTGGTCTGGCTGCCTTCCCTGCAGGAGGTGGGATGCACCCTCAGTGCAGCAGCCCTGCCCCAGCCAAAAACGTCTCAGCACAGCTGTAAGAAGAGGAAGATGGCTAGAGACAGGCAGCCTTCCCTGCAAGGGCAATGAGGCAAGCCTGCCAAAAGCCTCCTTTGGAAATACTGTTTGATTACTTTTCAGAGTTTCTATTTAGGAAAAGGGCAAAACCTTTCAGGATCAGGAGTAGGTGAGCGGCGATCAGGCCTCACTCTTCACCGAGGGCCTTCCCTGAGGAGGGGCCTGCAGGACGCTGGCAGCGGAATGGGGCTGTGTGGCTGCTAGATTAGGTCATGGCAGGGAGACAGCCTCTTCCTGGTTCTTGCTAGAACAGGCACACTTGGGGCCTTGAGCTCCAGGGAGTTCATGGAAGACATCTGACTACCCTGAGCCCCTTGCTGGAGGGTTCTGGGGAGTGGCCCACGGCCACCGTCACCCATGGCCACCGTCACCCACAGGGGCCGTGAGGACATCCCTGGCCAGCATCTAACACAACCACATGGGATGCCCTAAGCAACTACTGCCCAGCCGAGGGCTGCCTGAATTTCTGACTCACAAATGGTGGGCAATGTGAAACGGGTATTTTAAGCTGCTGAGTTCTGCGGGAGTTTGCTGAGCAACAGTAGAAACCAGAACTCTCGGATACTGTGTTCTGTCCTTGAAACGGTGGAAGATTTTATGTGACCAGAATGGAATGTTTGAACAAATATTTTGAGAATAGAATTTTAAAACATTTACTCATCAGCATCCAAGGGTGGGGAGCAGTGTCATCTAGGAGACTGGTTCTATTATTTACGTAGATGTTCTTGAATTAAAGGATGGGAATATTTTTTCCTTCCAAAACTTTTTTTCAATTTTATATTCTGTTTTTCAAGTTTTTATTATGAAAATATTCAAACTCACAGGGAAGTTGAAAGACTAATACAAAGAAGAACCATACTCTTTCCACTGACATGATCCAACGAGGAATATTTTGCCACACGGCAAATATATACCGTATAATTTTCTGTACCACTTGATAGAAAGGTAAAGAATGAATATTGTTTTTTAAATAACTTTTTTCGTATATAAGTAATATGTGCTTATCGTGTAACTACCTAAAAACATTGAAAAATAAAAGGAAAATAAAATTCATACATAACCGCCCTGCCCAGATTAACTATCTTTGGTTCTTG